CTTCCAGATAAACAGTGGAACCAGACATTTTTCCGAAGAAATTAATCAAATTCAATATTGTTTACACTCCCTAATGCTCATTAATGATGTAGCTTCATACACCCTTGTTACTTTTGATATTACAGTGAATTTCCACGGAAGTATTTTCAGAGATCTTAGCCCTCTGAAATAAGTATCAGTTCTTGCAACAACCCAGGAAAATTAACTTCTCCAGCTGGTTCAAAGGAGTGCCTGAGGAGAAAGGTAGAAACTAGAAGATGGAGTTTTGACTTAATAACTAATTTTGATGTTCATGATAGGCCTCTGGCAAACGTTTGAGGAAATGAATCTATAGAGAATGGACGGGCTTTAGGACTTCTACAAGACCTTCGATCTTTAGAAAGGGATGAAGGATGCAACCATCTACAAAAAGTTCTATTTGTATTATTCAGCAATATGTAAAGAGCTGGAATTTGGCATCGCCCTCTAGCCTGATGGCCGAGCTGCTGAAAGCTCCACAGGATTCATATCCCCAGAACAAACAACTCGATCACCTGATCCTGGCTCAGAAGCCCCAGGTCCCTTCCATCCCCAATCCTTTTGCGTGGCCCAGTTTTAAAAACCTGCGGAGAGAAGGACGGGATGCCAGGAAGCCTGTTGATTCAACGTGCCACCCGATTCACGGGTTCCGGGTGTCACTGGGCTGGGAAAAGCTTTCGGACTCTGAGCAACTACAGCGCTTTCCTCCCCCTTCCCCCCATAGAGCAGGGAAGGCCAGGCTCCCCCTTCTTCCCGCATACGGCTCCCCACTGCCTCTTCCCTTACGTGACCAGGCCCTAGGAGCCCGGTTCCCCACCTGACTCCTGCGAGAAACACGCTCTCCAGTCGGAACTTTACCTGTCTGAAGCCCGCCGCTCCTCCAGTGCGCTAAGCCCCCACCGAGGAAAATGGAGTCGTCGAACCGAGACTGGGAAAAGATAGTACGGACCCACCGCACGGCCCCTCCGCCGCCACCGCCGCCGCTGCTGCGTCAACGTGCTACGTCATTTCCGGCTCCCTGTCACCGGGAGTGGGCGGGCCATTTCTTGTTCTCTCTCCCGCTCTCGGAAGCTTTCGTCTCGTGGGTGCGAAAGGTAACCGAAGCGGCTCAGGAAGGCAGCTGTCACTGAGCCCCTGGAACAGAGCGAGAGTATCGTAAGTAACCAGGCTCAGCCGGTTTCTCAGGCTCACTTCCTTCTCTCCGTGGTTTCGCCATTAGCTTCCGGTTCCGGGGAGGGGCCGAGTTTTCTTCGAAGATTTGGGGCTCCGCGATACAGTTAGGATGGCTGTAGTACCTCTGCTGTTGTTGGGGGGTTTGTGGAGCGCTGTGGGAGCGTCCAGCCTGGGTGTCGTTACTTGCGGCTCCGTGGTGAAGCTACTCAATACGCGCCACAACGTCCGACTGCACTCACACGACGTGCGCTATGGGTCAGGTAATGCTGGGGACCGGGCTCGGGTGGGCTAGAAAGAGAGTTGCCTTTCTTTTCTTAACTGCAGGTAGTGGGCAGCAGTCAGTGACAGGTGTAACCTCTGTGGATGACAGCAACAGTTACTGGAGGATACGGGGGAAGAGTGCCACAGTGTGTGAGAGGGGAACCCCCATCAAGTGTGGCCAGCCCATCCGGCTGACACATGTCAACACTGGCCGAAACCTCCATAGTCACCACTTCACTTCACCTCTTTCTGGAAACCAGGTGAGGTGGCTTTCGATGGATTGTTGCTGCTCCTCTGTAAGGTGATATTGTGATCATTTTATAGAGGAGAAAACAAAGGCTCAAAGGATTTACAGAAGAAGGGATCAAGTTGAGATTCAAGGTCAGCCTGACTCCCAGAGTCCATTCCCTTTTATGCTGATGTTACTACCTTCTGTATTTTCTAGGAAGTGAGTGCTTTTGGTGAGGAAGGTGAAGGTGATTATCTGGATGACTGGACAGTGCTCTGTAATGGACCCTACTGGGTGAGAGATGGTGAGGTGCGGTTCAAACACTCTTCCACTGAGGTACTGCTGTCTGTCACAGGAGAACAATATGGTCGACCTATCAGTGGGCAAAAAGAGGTGCATGGCATGGCCCAGCCAAGTCAGAACAACTACTGGAAAGCCATGGAAGGCATCTTCATGAAGCCCAGTGAGTTGTTGAAGGCAGAAGCCCACCATGCAGAGCTGTGAATCTAGAGGCTCTGAGCCACTGTTAACGCACAATGTTCACAGACATCTGTTGCTGCCTCACCTTGGGATCCCTGCCACAAGTTCCTTGGGCAGTGGCCATGTCACCATTGAGATGAAGATATACAACAGAAAATAGTGGCTGTGTTTGGAAGCTTCAGCCCTGCACATTTGAACTAGTCACTCTCCCAGACTTGCGTGGGTCAGTTCTTTCTGAGTAGAGGACTTGCTGGTAAAGGGGCAGATGCTTTTTATTAGTACTGATAAAACAAACTGAGGGAAACATCCCTCTTAGCTGGGAAACTTTTACTCTTCAGGAGCTTGGCATCATGGACTGTTAATGTATGTGATTTTCCCCCTATTTTCTCTCTCCAAAATGATAAAAACAATAATTTTATTATGAGTCACTGTGTTGTTATTTATTAGGTGTGCTATTTCATTAGCTGCTTAATCCTTTGAGTCCTAAGACTCTTTGGAGACGCTATGAAGCTCCAATGTGGGCCCTTTTAAGAGCTTTTCTTGCATACAAACCTTTTCTCCCTCTACTTTGACTTCTCTCCAGGCATCTCATCTTTAATAGATCTTTGACTAATTATAGCTAAAAACTCTCAGAGAATACAGCATAATAAATAGCCAGTGAAATGTTTGCTTTGTATCTGTTACTGCAGATGAGAAAAA